GGAGAGTGCCTGGCAAAAAGATCAAATGGGGCTGGGACTTCTCATTGGCCAACCTGCCTTTCCCCAGAAGGAGTGATTTTTCTATCGGCACAAAAGCACTATATGGACTGGTAATGGTTACAGGTTCAGAGATTACCCAGTGAGGCCTTATTCCTCCCTTCCCCCCAAAACTGACACCTTTGTTAGCCACCTCCCCACCCACATACATTTCTGCCAGTGTTCACAATGACACTCAGCGGTCATGTCTGGACATGAGTGCCCAGGGAATATGCCCAAGCTATGCCTTGTCCTCTTGTCCTGTTTGCATTTCACTGGGAGCTTGCACTATGCAGCTCCAGTTTCCTGCAGTGATCAGGGTCCTGCAAGCAGTGGGGAAGGGGGCCAAGGTATTGGAGGACTCCCTCCCAGCTTTGGAAGCCTCATCCGCGTGTGTGTGTGTGTGTATGTGTAGACAAGCTCTCGCTCTGTCACCCAGGCTGGAGTGCAGTGGTGCAATCATGGTTCACTGCAGTCTTGACCTTTTGGGCTCAAGTGATCCTCCCACCTCAGCCTCCTGAGTAGCTGGGACCATAGGCTCACAACACCACACCTGGCAAATTTGATTTTTTTTTTTTTTCCAGAGACGGGGTCTCGCAACATTGCCCAGACTTCCTTTGTGTTAGTTAATAAAGCTTTCTCAACTGCCTCAGCCTTGTGTGAGTTGAGGGGAGGTGTCACATCCAGCTGGAGTCCTTTCTAAGCAGCCACAGCCTGATCCTCCCACTTCCTCCCCCAAGAAAACATTGTGGGTTGATGGCCATACCCTGAGGTTCTGGTCCAAATCGGACTTTCTATGACCTTCTGGGTCTCTAGTGAAAACTAAAGACTCCTCTCCAGAAAAAAACATTTGGTTTCTAATGAGGCCTGGAATCTTATTCTTGACCTGGGGAGCGGAATCCCTTTTTGCAGTACTCCCGGGCCCTCTGTTGGGGCCTCCCCTTCCTCTCCAGGGTGGAGTCGAGGAGGCGGGGCTGCGGGCCTCCTTATCTCTAGAGCCGGCCCTGGCTCTCTGGCGCGGGGCCCCTTAGTCCGGGCTTTTTGCCATGGGGTCTCTGTTCCCTCTGTCGCTGCTGTTTTTTTTGGCGGCCGCCTACCCGGGAGTTGGGAGCGCGCTGGGACGCCGGACTAAGCGGGCGCAAAGCCCCAAGGGTAGCCCTCTCGCGCCCTCCGGGACCTCAGTGCCCTTCTGGGTGCGCATGAGCCCGGAGTTCGTGGCTGTGCAGCCGGGGAAGTCAGTGCAGCTCAATTGCAGCAACAGCTGTCCCCAGCCGCAGAATTCCAGCCTCCGCACCCCGCTGCGGCAAGGCAAGACGCTCAGAGGGCCGGGTTGGGTGTCTTACCAGCTGCTCGACGTGAGGGCCTGGAGCTCCCTCGCGCACTGCCTCGTGACCTGCGCAGGAAAAACACGCTGGGCCACCTCCAGGATCACCGCCTACAGTGAGGGACAGGGGCTCGGTCCCGGCTGGGGTGGACCTCACTCAGAGGCTCCCCCTTGCCTTAGAACCGCCCCACAGCGTGATTTTGGAGCCTCCGGTCTTAAAGGGCAGGAAATACACTTTGCGCTGCCACGTGACGCAGGTGTTCCCGGTGGGCTACTTGGTGGTGACCCTGAGGCATGGAAGCCGGGTCATCTATTCCGAAAGCCTGGAGCGCTTCACCGGCCTGGATCTGGCCAACGTGACCTTGACCTACGAGTTTGCTGCTGGACCCCGCGACTTCTGGCAGCCCGTGATCTGCCACGCGCGCCTCAATCTCGACGGCCTGGTGGTCCGCAACAGCTCGGCACCCATTACACTGATGCTCGGTGAGGCACCCCTGTAACCCTGGGGACTAGGATTCCGTTCCTAATTCTCGCCTTCTGCTCCCAGCTTGGAGCCCCGCGCCCACAGCTTTGGCCTCCGGTTCCATCGCTGCCCTTGTAGGGATCCTCCTCACTGTGGGCGCTGCGTACCTATGCAAGTGCCTAGCTATGAAGTCCCAGGCGTAAAGGGGGATGTTCTATGCCGGCTGAGCGAGAAAAAGAGGAATATGAAACAATCTGGGGAAATGGCCATACATGGTGGCTGACGCCTGTAATCCCAGCACTTTGGGAGGCCGAGGCAGGAGAATCGCTTGAGCCCAGGAGTTCGAGACCAGCCTGGACAACATAGTGAGACCCCGTCTATGCAAAAAATACACAAATTAGCCTGGTGTGGTGGCCCGCACCTGTGGTCCCAGCTACCCGGGAGGCTGAGTTGGGAGGATCCTTTGAGCCCTGAAAGTCGAGGTTGCAGTGAGCCTTGATCGTGCCACTGCACTCCAGCCTGGGGGACAGAGCACGACCCTGTCTCCAAAAATAAAATAAAAATAAAAATAAATATTGGCGGGGGAACCCTCTGGAATCAATAAAGGCTTCCTTAACCAGCCTCTGTCCTGTGACCTAAGGGTCCGCATTA